TAGCAAAACTCCCGGGCCTCAGAAAGCTTTTGTTAAATAAATGAATGAAAAATAAATATATCTTTAAAAAACTGGAAACAAAGCTTCCCTGGAACCTCAGCTCACCAGCTCATGGGAAAATTAAGAAGGTATACTGTATCTACAGGTTAAACATTAAAATCTAGAACTTATTTTAAACAATTTCAACAGAATTTTAACTGTTGCATGTTTCCCCGCATTCTTAATGAGATTCATTAAATATGATTCAAGTTTCTTGATATCTTTATTATTTTCATTCGCTACTGTGTGATGTTCACATGACATACATAAGGCTCTATGAACCAGAATTTGCTTTCTGAAAATGTCCTCTATGTCAATCAAGTCTTTGTGTGTATTTTCCCCCGTCCCTCTCAAAAATTAAGTGAAGCACAGCACATCTGTAGGCTACCTGAGAGGTGCAGCGTGGTTGGTTTTCTTCACAGTTGCTAAACGAAAGGCCTACTCTTCTTCAGTGAGATTTTTTTACTCTCTAGAACAGCAGTATCCATAGAAATATAATGGAAGCCACGTAATTTAAAATTTTCCAAAACATTCTCATTTTGACATGTAAGCAATATAAAATTAATGAAATACTTTACATTCTTTTTCTTTTCAGACCACGCTTTAGAAATCTGGTGCATGTTCTACACTTAGAGCAGACCTCAGTTCAGACTAGCCACTTTTCAGGTGGCCAGTGACTACTACACTGGACAGTTGCAGCTCTAGAAAATCCACTCCCAAACCCCTAAGTGAACTACATACTCTATCAATTTGTAGCTTCTACTCTATCTCATTTGTACCATTGTTTCACAATTTGGATAGCATTAGAGTTAATAAATTTTATTTTAGCAACTCTGCTCCATGGGTAGTTTCTGAAATAAAAATACAAGCAAAAAAAAAAAAACTTTCCTAATAACACTGGTTCTACAGTATAAGCTCTCCCTCGAATGTCTAATAGAGCTTTCGTAGAAGTGAGTGTTCCTTGTAGGAACGGTGAGTCGAGACTGGAGGTAAGAACTAAGACGTTCTTAAACCCTACTACGTGCTGGAATCCTGAAGTGCCTGCCATCATTCAAACTTAAGCACTAACTCTCTAGAGAGACACTGCCATTCATACCACAGAACGAGAAGGCAGTGGCGATCCTCAACGGCTACATGTCACTGCCTGGTGAGCACTCTTCCCTCAGACCCCATTCCCAGTCGTTGGTGTAACTTTTTCTTTTTTTTTTCAGCCACTTCCGGCTCCTGCGTCGCTCCGGAAGCCTGCGAGTTCCGGAAGCCTTGGTAATCCAGATTCGGCTAGGAAAAGACAAGCTTTCCAGAGAATGTTTCAGAGAAAGTTACGTGGAGCGTGGGCGTTTCGCAGACTCCTAAGGTCAGTGTCTGCCCTAGAGAGCCGGAGTGCAACTTACTTTATTGTGATATTTGCTTTATTGCAGTGGTCTGGAACCTAACCTGCAGTGTCTCTGAGGTATGCCTGTTTTCTTATGTGATTCTGATGAACCCTTTTAAACTTTATTCTTTTTTGTATGTAGCTTCTGGCAAGTATGAGGCAAGGATTTCACAGAAGAACTTGGAGCAAAAATTCCCACTGTCATAGCTATAGGCTGTCCAGTCTTGAGGGAGCTGCAGGAACAGGAAAAAGGTGAGATCTCCCCAGAAGATCATTGGCATTTATGCTAATGTTCTTCAATTGTATTTTTTCCTAGAGACCTTCAGAGAAGACATGGCTTCCAGAAAAGAGAATGCGAAGAGTGCAAACAGAGTGCTAAGAATAAGCCAGTTGGATGCACTTGAACTAAACAAGGCCCTGGAGCAGCTAGTTTGGTCCCAGTTTACTCAGTGCTTTCATGGATTTAAACCTGGGCTGTTAGCTCGCTTTGAGCCAGAGGTGAAAGCGTGCTTATGGGTTTTCTTGTGGAGATTCACCATCTACTCCAAAAATGCCACAGTGGGACAGTCAGTTTTGAATATTAAGTACAAAAATGATTTTTCCCCTAACCTGAGATATCAGCCACCCAGTAAAAATCAAAAAATCTGGTATGCTGTTTGTACAATTGGTGGCAGGTGGTTAGAAGAACGATGCTATGATTTGTTTCGAAACCATCATTTAGCATCATTTGGGAAAGTCAAGCAGTGTGTGAATTTTGTGATTGGACTTTTGAAATTAGGTGGGCTGATTAATTTTTTGATTTTCCTTCAGAGGGGAAAGTTTGCAACTTTGACAGAACGTCTCCTAGGTATTCATTCTGTATTTTGCAAGCCTCAAAACATATGTGAAGTTGGCTTTGAATACATGAATAGGGAACTTCTCTGGCATGGTTTTGCTGAATTTCTGATTTTTCTCTTACCACTTATCAATGTCCAGAAGTTGAAAGCCAAGCTGTCTTCATGGTGTATTCCTCTTACTGGTGCACCTAATAGTGACAATACATTAGCCACCAGTGGCAAAGAATGCGCTCTATGTGGAGAGTGGCCCACCATGCCTCACACCATAGGATGTGAGCATATTTTCTGTTATTTCTGTGCTAAGAGTAGTTTCTTATTTGACGTGTACTTTACTTGTCCTAAGTGTGGCACAGAAGTACACAGTCTGCAGCCACTGAAATCAGGAATCGAGATGTCAGAAGTAAATGCTCTTTAGAAACTAAAATTGCTTCCTTTGAGGAAAAAAATGCACCGTGTTTAAATTCTTAATATTAGTCATCCTAAGTATACCATTTATGTATCCTTTATAAGGAATGTGCTCCTAGCCACTGTCTTCTCCTTTCCAGGCATGACTGAAATCTAATCACTGGAAACCATGTGATTCTAAATATATTATGTAAATGTTAATGTATTATGTTTTTTAAATCATTGCATTCAATTTTTAATGTCAAGAATAATGGACAGCTTTTGTCAGGTGACTACTAACAATGCTCCTTCATTTTACTACTTCTTAAAACAAGGTTGGATTCTAAAGATAAAGATTTTGGAGACTCTGGGATGAGTGTGCATTTATTTTCAGAGTTGACATAATATGATAATGTGACAATTATGAGACTGTTTTAAACCTTAAGACCTGATGCCTCAGTTGTAACTTTTTTTTTTTTTTCTGAGACGGTGTCCTGCTCTGTCACCCAGGCTGGAGTGCAGTGGCGCGATCTCTGCTCACTGCAACGTCCGCCTCCCGGGTTCAAGCAATTCTCCTGCCTCAGCCTCCCGAGTAGCTGGCACTGCAGGTGCATGCCACCATGCCCGGGTAATTTTTGTATTTTTAGTAGAGATGGGGTTCACTGTGTTAGCCAGGATGGTCTCTATCTCCTGATCTGGTGATCCACCTGCGTCAGCCTCCCAAAGTGCTGAGATTACAGACGTGAGCCACTGTGCTTGGCCGCCTCAGTTGTAATGTTATGCTTTTCTCTGAAGCCAATTTTTAAGAAGTTCAGTCCTCAGCTGTCTGACCCCTCCACAGTTGGCTTTATATTCAGAAAGTAAAAATTACTTAAGGCAGCTTGGAAGTGAGGCCTGGGAACTACTGGGGGCAACTAGTATGAACAGCACTATTTACAGGTCTCTTTCTCTTGCCTTTGATTCAGAGCTGTCATTCTCAGTAAATATTGATAGTTTTATTGAAACAAAAGGGGTCTTTAGCATGGGAATAGTAACAGCAGTGCATAATCAAGATAATTCTGTATCCTTCACTCTTTTTCTCTGCCTTTTTTTACTTAAAAGTAAATTCAGACTCTTAAAATGGTATAGAATTATTAGCTTGAACATTGAATTATCTCGTCTTAACTAGAATGTTTTTTAAAAAACAGTTTTTAAATGTTTTTAAATAAACATCTTGCTAGTATGATGGAAATACACTGCCAGTTCATTTTTCTCTTCACCTTTCATTGAACAAGTACTCAGGTGCCAGGTACTGATGTAGCCATTAGAGGCACAACAGTATATTAAGCAGGAAAAATCAAGTTACCTTCATGGAGTTTACATTCTGTGATTGAATGAACTGTAAGTTTAATTTAGGTTCAATTTAGTGTAAGATACTGAAGAAGTTTTGTAGTTTGAGTTAAGAGTATTTTACATCTTAAGAATTTGCCTTCTTTTGCCTTCTGTAATTTTAAAACATTATTGTAGAAAACACCAACAATTCAGGAAAAAATATAAAATCAACTTTCCCACAATTTTTTGAGAGAGATCATCACTATATTTTACTATATTTGTAGATTTGTTGCACGTACATTTCTTATTTACAAAATTATTATAATGCATAAAAAATAGCATTTTTTCCTATGTATAAATATTCTTCAAAACTATTTTAGGGCTGAGCACAATGGCTCATGCCTGTAATCCCAGGCTCCCTACTTAGGGAGGCTGAGCCCAGGAGTTTGAGTTCGTTTCTAAAAAAATAAAAATATATACAAACGTCTTTGTTTTTTGTTTGTTTGTTTGTTTTTGGTGAGAAAGGGCCTCACCCAGTCACCCAGGTTGGAGTGCAGTGGTGTGATCATGGCTAACCGCAGCCTTTCCCTCCCAGGGCTCAAGCGATCCTCCCATCTGAGCCTCCCAAGTTGCTGGGACCACAGGCCCATACCACCATGCCTGGCTAATTTTTGTAGAGATGAGGTCTCACTTTGTTGCCCAGGCTGGTCTTGAACTTCTGGGCTCAAGCAGTCCTCCTACCCTGGCCTCCCAAAGTTGTGGGATTACAGGCATGAGCCACTGCACCCAGCCATAATATATTTTTAAAATGCTATGTATATGCCATCATATTCCTATTCCTATTATTATTTAACCACCATCATAGAGCATTTAGGTTCTTTTCACTTTCTGTTGTGAATAATGCAATGTTGAATCTGAGTTCATTAAGTGAAGAGTCCAGCTGCACACTGCAGGCCCAGTCTGGATGTAGGTGCTCAGATGGTTCTCTTTGAGACAGGCTTTATCCTTTGGCTCTCATTTTTTTGATGAGTGTACATGGCATGAGGGACACAGATTCCGCTAGAATTCAAATCCCACTTGTGTATAACCTAGGGCAATGTGCCACATCTCTGCACATCTGTTCATTGTAAGGATTACATGTTTAGTGTATATAAAGCTCTTAAAACAATGCCTGACACATAGTAAATAGAATATAATAGTAGTGCTTTCCTTTGCTGTTGTCAGTATTACTCTGAGTCGGTTTCATTCTCACACAGAATGATGGCCGCTAGAAGCTCAAGGCTTATAATCTGCTAGCTTTCTGATCCCACTGGCATGAGATACTCTTGCCTAATAGTTACAGCTAAAGTCCAGGAGCTCACTGTTACTGGTCTGCCTTGGATTATGTGCACATTCCTGAACCAGCCACTATAGCTAGGGGATGGAAAATACTGTTCCTGGTTACTTAAATGTAGGTGATGCTCCTCCCATATACCACATGAACCTAAAGGAGTCCTGGAGGAGGCCGTTCACCACAGGAAACTGAGGTGTTCTTAGAAGGGTGGATGCTGGCAGATCTCTACTAGTTAGAGTCTACATTTGCCTTACTCATTTCAAAAGTCCACATTGCAGTCTCATTTTACCAGTGATCTAGCTTGATAAGGACATTCATAAGTAACTGGATGATTCTTTAACATTGCAGATTTGAAAGGATTAAATAAAGTCAACAAAATTGTTATATCAACAATTGTATTATTTTGATAGAGTAACTTCTAA